AGGCGCCGCGCGGTATTGCCGCATGCACCTCGGTCGTGGGGACCCCGCTGCAGCAGCCCTGTCCACACGGGTGAACTCCTGGAGGGCGGGGCGGGGGGCAATCTGCGCGGGTCAGGCCCCTCGGAGCAGGCTGGGGGCGCCCGAGCCAGGCCGCTCCCACCTGCCAGCCGCGTGGCCAATGAATGCTAGGCCTGGTGATGTCATGCCCCGACCGGACCCTGGTGACGAAAGTCCGAAGTCACCCGTCAGGGAACCAGCACAGACCCACCCGCGGGGGTTCCAGAAGTTTCCACTGCCGCCGCGGAGTGCGGCCTCGCCCAGCAGCCTTGCGCGTGCTACCACGCTGTCCTGCCTTCTCAGGTGTCCCAAGTCACCCCTTCCTCCCCCAGGGGTCTCCTGTCTCCATGCCCTCCCACCTCATTTCCACTAGCGATCCCATTTTACATCTCCATTCCCACAGGTGTCCTTTCATCCCCAGGAGTGTCCCACGTCACCTTTTCTGCACCCGTGCCACCTGGACCCCTAAGGGGACGGTACTCTGCCACACTCCCACATGCCTCTCCTCCCATGCCACCCGTCTGTGTCGTGGCCGGGGATGCATGACCCCTTGGCCTTGCGCTAACTTCACCAGCCTCGAGCGAGACCGACAGGGTGTCCAAGTGTGTCCGTCCGTCTGTGAAAGTCGTCCCTGCGTTTGTCTGTGCCTGTCACTGCATGAGGTCGTCCGTCTGCGCGTGTCTGTCTCCACGGGCTTCTGTCCGTCTGTCTGTCACGTGGGTGTCTACTCCGCCGCTGCAGGTCTTTGGGTCGCGTCTGTCACTGCGCTCTGTCGTCGGTCGGCGTCTGGCACTGGAGTGCGTCTGGGCCCCGGGGTCTCCGGGTCTCGGCTCCAAGGGAGGGAGAGAGAGGGGAGGTGGCCACCCGGGAGAGCGGGGAGGGGCGGGGGCGGAGACAGTGGGCGGGGGCGGGCGGGGGCGCTGTGAGGCCCGGAGGGGGTGTGTGCGGGGGGCCGGAGGCGGCGGCTGTCAGAGTCGGCTCAGCCTGCGCCGGGGAACATCGGCCGCCTCCAGCTCCCGGCGCGGCCCGGCCCGGCCCGGCTCGGCCGCCTCAGGTGAGTCTCCCTCCCCGCCCGGGACTCTCCTTGACCCTTCACCCTTTCCCTTTCTTTCTCCCAGCAGACGCCGCCTGCCCTGCAGCCATGAGGCCCCCGCAGTGTCTGCTGCACACGCCTTCCCTGGCTTCCCCACTCCTTCTCCTCCTCCTCTGGCTCCTGGGTGGAGGAGTGGGGGCTGAGGGCCGGGAGGATGCAGAGCTGCTGGTGACGGTGCGTGGGGGCCGGCTGCGGGGCATTCGCCTGAAGACCCCCGGGGGCCCTGTCTCTGCTTTCCTGGGCATCCCCTTTGCGGAGCCACCCATGGGACCCCGTCGCTTTCTGCCACCGGAGCCCAAGCAGCCTTGGTCAGGGGTGGTAGACGCTACAACCTTCCAGAGTGTCTGCTACCAATATGTGGACACCCTATACCCAGGTTTTGAGGGCACCGAGATGTGGAACCCCAACCGTGAGCTGAGCGAGGACTGCCTGTACCTCAACGTGTGGACACCATACCCCCGGCCTACATCCCCCACCCCTGTCCTCGTCTGGATCTATGGGGGTGGCTTCTACAGTGGGGCCTCCTCCTTGGACGTGTACGATGGCCGCTTCTTGGTACAGGCCGAGAGGACTGTGCTGGTGTCCATGAACTACCGGGTGGGAGCCTTTGGCTTCCTGGCCCTGCCGGGGAGCCGAGAGGCCCCGGGCAATGTGGGTCTCCTGGATCAGAGGCTGGCCCTGCAGTGGGTGCAGGAGAACGTGGCAGCCTTCGGGGGTGACCCGACATCAGTGACGCTGTTTGGGGAGAGCGCGGGAGCCGCCTCGGTGGGCATGCACCTGCTGTCCCCGCCCAGCCGGGGCCTGTTCCACAGGGCCGTGCTGCAGAGCGGTGCCCCCAATGGACCCTGGGCCACGGTGGGCATGGGAGAGGCCCGTCGCAGGGCCACGCAGCTGGCCCACCTTGTGGGCTGTCCTCCAGGCGGCACTGGTGGGAATGACACAGAGCTGGTAGCCTGCCTTCGGACACGACCAGCGCAGGTCCTGGTGAACCACGAATGGCACGTGCTGCCTCAAGAAAGCGTCTTCCGGTTCTCCTTCGTGCCTGTGGTAGATGGAGACTTCCTCAGTGACACCCCAGAGGCCCTCATCAACGCGGGAGACTTCCACGGCCTGCAGGTAACTAGTGGCTAGCTGGCGTGAAGCTGGCTCTCCATCCCACCCCCCTCTCCCTCACCCCCAGGTGCTGGTGGGTGTGGTGAAGGATGAGGGCTCGTATTTTCTGGTTTACGGGGCCCCAGGCTTCAGCAAAGACAACGAGTCTCTCATCAGCCGGGCCGAGTTCCTGGCCGGGGTGCGGGTCGGGGTTCCCCAGGTAAGTGACCTGGCAGCCGAGGCTGTGGTCCTGCATTACACAGACTGGCTGCATCCCGAGGACCCGGCACGCCTGAGGGAGGCCCTGAGCGATGTGGTGGGCGACCACAATGTCGTGTGCCCCGTGGCCCAGCTGGCTGGGCGACTGGCTGCCCAGGGTGCCCGGGTCTACGCCTACGTCTTTGAACACCGTGCTTCCACGCTCTCCTGGCCCCTGTGGATGGGGGTGCCCCACGGCTACGAGATCGAGTTCATCTTTGGGATCCCCCTGGACCCCTCTCGAAACTACACGGCAGAGGAGAAAATCTTCGCCCAGCGACTGATGCGATACTGGGCCAACTTTGCCCGCACAGGGTCAGCAGTGCAGAGGGAGAGAAGGCTGGGGACGTCTGGACTGAGCCTTCCCTTCCTTCCGCAGGGATCCCAATGAGCCCCGAGACCCCAAGGCCCCACAATGGCCCCCGTACACGGCGGGGGCTCAGCAGTACGTTAGTCTGGACCTGCGGCCGCTGGAGGTGCGGCGGGGGCTGCGCGCCCAGGCCTGCGCCTTCTGGAACCGCTTCCTCCCCAAATTGCTCAGCGCCACCGGTATGCAGGGGCCAGCGGGCAGCGGCTGGGAGCGCCAGGTGTAACCCCTCTCTTCTCCCCCTAGCCTCGGAGGCTCCCAGCACCTGCCCAGGCTTCACCCATGGGGAGGCTGCTCCGAGGCCCGGCCTCCCCCTGCCCCTCCTCCTCCTCCACCAGCTTCTCCTCCTCTTCCTCTCCCACCTCCGGCGGCTGTGAACACGGCCTCTTCCCCTACGGCCACAGGGGCCCCTCCTCTAATGAGTGGTCGGACCGTGGGGAAGGGCCCCACTCAGGGATCTCAGACCTAGTGCTCCCTTCCTCCTCAAACCGAGAGACTCACACTGGACAGGGCAGGAGGAGGGGGCCGTGCCTCCCACCCTTCTCAGGGACCCCCACGCCTTTGTTGTTTGAATGGAAATGGAAAAGCCAGTATTCTTTTATAAAATTATCTTTTGGAACCTGAGCCTGACATTGGGGGGAAGTGGGAGGCCCCGGACGGGGTAGCACCCCCCATTGGGGCTATAACGGTCAACCATTTCTGTCTCTTCTTTTTCCCCCAACCTCCCCCTCCTGTCCCCTCTGTTCCCGTCTTCCGGTCATTCTTTTCTCCTCCTCTCTCCTTCCTGCTGTCCTTCTCCGGCCCCGCCTCTGCCCTCATCCTCCCTCTCGTCTTTCGCACATTCTCCTGATCCTCTTGCCACCGTCCCACGTGGTCGCCTGCATTTCTCCGTGCGTCCTCCCTGCACTCATACCCCCCCTTCAACCCGCCCAAATGTCCGATCCCCGACCTTCCTCGTGCCGTCCTCCCCTCCCGCCTCGCTGGGCGCCCTGGCCGCAGACACGCTCGACGAGGCGGAGCGCCAGTGGAAGGCCGAGTTCCACCGCTGGAGCTCCTACATGGTGCACTGGAAGAACCAGTTCGACCACTACAGCAAGCAGGATCGCTGCTCAGACCTGTGACCCCGGCGGGACCCCCATGTCCTCCGCTCCGCCCGGCCCCCTAGCTGTATATACTATTTATTTCAGGGCTGGGCTATAACACAGACGAGCCCCAGACTCTGCCCATCCCCACCCCACCCCGACGTCCCCCGGGGCTCCCGGTCCTCTGCATGTCTCAGGCTGAGCTCCCTCCCCCGCGGTGCCTTCGCCCCTCTGGGCTGCCAATAAACTGTTACAGCCACGGGAGTGTGCGCGACTAGGGAGCCAGGGGTA